AAATCTGTCCATATTTTTTCTTTTTTTAATATATGGTTGCTTAAACATTTTGGTTCAGAGATTCTACCCTCTGAAAAGTGAATAGCACATAAATGCTCATTTTGAGGAATTACAAAGCGAACCCCAGGGTCACCATGGCCCAGGTTGACACACATTGTCACCACTCCATTCTTTCCACTTAAACCTTCCCTCTCCACCCCCAACCCCAGGTCCTGATTTTTATGGTAATTATGTCTTGCTTGTCTCTATTATTTTGTCAACTATTTATCCCTAAACAATATAGTCTGGTTTTTTGTTTTTTTTTTTGTTTTTTTCAGATGGAGTCTCACTCTATCACCCAGGCTGGAGTGCAGTGGTGTGATTTTAGCTCACTGCAACCTCTGCCTCCCAGGTTGAAGCAATTCTCTGCCTCAGCCTCCTGAGTAGCTGAGATTACAGGCGCTGTCCACTGGACCCGGCTAATTTTTCTATTTTTGGTAGAGACGGGGTTTCACCATGTTGGCCAGGCTGATCTCGAACTCCTGACCTCAAGAGATCCACCCGCCTCGACCTCCCAAAGTGTTGGGATTACAGGTGTGAGCCACCGTGCCCGGCCCCTAAACAATAGTCTTCATATAGGTAAGCATACAGCGTATAGTCTGATGTGTCTGGGTGTTTTTTTTTTTTTAATGTAGAGATGAGGTCTTACCACATCTCTACATAAAAGGTGGTTATGGAGACCCAAGGTGGTCTCAATCTCCTGGCCACAGGCGATCCTCTAACCCCAGCCTCCCAAAGTGCTGGGATTACAAACATGAGCCACTGGGTCCCAGCCCTGGCTTCTTTTTCGTAGATATTATTTTAGGAGTCATTTTATTGTAATATCAGAAGTATTCATCATCTCTGTACTATACCGTTCTATTGCATGACTCTCCACCATATACTTATCCATCCTGCTTGCTCAGGGACACTGGATTGTTTTCCATTTTAACTTGCTATGAACAGTCCTGCAGTGAATACTCTTATACAGAGGAGCAGGCATGGGGTATGTACTAATGAATGGGACTGCTGGCTCAGCGGCCCGCCTGGCTTTCCACTCTATTAAATTGTTTTCCAAAGTTATACTGGTTTATGCGCTCGCTCACCGCTCACCAGCAGGGTAGAAGAATTCCTGATGTTTGCACCCTGCCCAAAGCTGGTGGGTGTAGCGTGGTATCCTAAGGTAGTTTTAGTTTGGATTTCTCCAGACTTCTCTAACTTGAGGACCTTTTCATATTCACTGGCCGCTGTGATTGTGCTTTTGTAATGTACCTGCTCAAGTCTTTCACTCTTTTCTCATTGCAAACGTACATCCTAGGTTTCCAGCAGGAGAAACAGGCCTGTCCATTTCTGACACAAGATGGGTGAATCGGTAACTTTTCTGGTCTGTTTTCCCACTGCTTGTTATCCTTCTGTTTTCTTTAATGGCTTTCTGCCTAGATCAGGAGGGACAGACTTTCTTTTGAAACCCAATAACACAACTGTTATTTCAGTACAGAGCTAAGACAGAAATAGCAGACATAGTTCAATGGTCCCTGCACCTAGAGAGTGCCGTGGAAACAGGGCCCAGTCACCCTCCAACTGCACAGTCCCATGAAGCCAAAAAGACAATCCAGGTTGGAGAATGTCACCTTTCATTTAAGGCCAAGTTTTGCAGAGTCTGTTTTATTTGTTTTTAAGTCTGCTGCCTAACTTCTTTTGGGTTTTTGTGAACTTAGAGGACACATAATCTCACTCTTCTAGCAGTTTCTCTAGGAGGTGATAACAATGCGGACAAATAATTAGCCATAAAACATCTTGGCCAGGCGCAGTGGCCCACGTCTGTAATCCCAGCACTTTGGGAGACCAAGGCAGGAGGATCACTTGAACCTAGGAGTTCAAAACCAATCTGGGCAACATGGTGAAACCCCATTGTTACAAAAAGTACAAAACTTAGCCAGGTGTGGTAGCATGTGCCTGTAGTTCCAGCTACTCAGGAGGCTGAGGTGGGAGGATCACTTGAGCCCAGGAGGTCAGGGCTGCATTGAGCTGTGATCCTGCCACTGGACTCCAGCATGGGCAACAGAGTAAAACCCTGTCTCAAAAAAAAAAAAAAGAAAAAAAGCAATCAAGTATCTCCAGGGTAAATGAAAGCAACATGAAGAATAAGCTGTTTATAAATACATATAAATTAAAACTAATGGAGAAAAACAGTATACCACATCACAGTCTAGTCTCAGCAAGGAAAACAACAGGCCAACATTAGAAGACACGAATGACATAAAACAGATCTTGAACATTTTGTTATTACTCAGATCACGAAGGACTAGATCACGCTGCACTCAGGGCTTAAAAATCACAAGCCACGTTACACATACAGTACTTCAGACATTCTTCATTCCTGACCGAGGTTTTTTTTGTTTTTGAGACAGAGTCTCACTCTGTCACCCAGTCTGGAGTGCAATGTCGCAATCTCAGCTCACTGCAGCCACTGTCTCCCGGGTTCAAGCAATTTTCTCCTGCCTTAGCCTCTCCAGTAGCTGGGATTACAGGTGCCCCCCACCAAGCCCAGCTAATTTTTGTGTTTCAGTAGAAATGGAGTTTCATCATGTTGTCCTCTCGAACTCCTGACCTCAAGTGATCCACCCGCCTCGCCCTTCCAAAGTGCTGAGATTACAGGTATCAGCCACTGTGCCTAGCCAGCACTCAATAATTTAATTGGCATACTGAACTCTGTTCCACCCGGAAGTCAGTGGACTTCACATTTCTCTGACGTTTGATCTTAAATAAGAGCAGCAGACTAGGAGAGGTGAGAAAGTGCTGATTAAGCCCGAAGGTAAATAGGAGTTAAGCAAACAAGAGAAGAAGGAAGAGTGATGCAGATGGAGGGAACAGCACATGTGAAGATCTGTGGTCAGAGCCAGGGTGGTGGTTTAGGAACTCCTCGGACAGTGTGGCTAGAGCACAGGCAAAGGACGAAATTGGGTGAGGTAAGGTAGCCAGAGGCCAAATGATACAAAATGGAAATGAACATTTGGCTGTTGGTTTGTTTAGGAAGAGTCTAACCTGTCTCTGCAAGCTCTTGAGTCCCGCCAAGATGATATTTTAAAACGTCTGTATGAGTTGAAAGCTGCAGTTGATGGCCTCTCCAAGATGATTCAAACACCAGATGCAGACTTGGATGTAACCAACATAATCCAAGCGGATGAGCCCACGACTTTAACCACCAATGCGCTGGACTTGAATTCAGTGCTTGGGAAGGTAGGTTCGTTTTGAAAGCTGAAACGTTAGTAGTTATTCGTACATTGTCTTGGTCTTTCCCCAGGATTACGGGGCGCTGAAAGACATCGTGATCAACGCAAACCCGGCCTCCCCTCCCCTCTCCCTGCTTGTGCTGCACAGGCTGCTCTGTGAGCACTTCAGGGTCCTGTCCACGGTGCACACGCACTCCTCGGTCAAGAGCGTGCCTGAAAACCTTCTCAAGTGCTTTGGAGAACAGAATAAAAAACAGCCCCGCCAAGACTATCAGCTGGGATTCACTTTAATTTGGAAGAATGGTAAGTAGACGGGACTGAGTTCAACTTACACAGTGATGCTACCTGGCGTGTTTTTTCTTTTCAGTGCCGAAGACGCAGATGAAATTCAGCATCCAGACGATGTGCCCCATCGAAGGCGAAGGGAACATTGCACGTTTCTTGTTCTCTCTGTTTGGCCAGAAGCATAATGCTGTCAACGCAACCCTTATAGATAGCTGGGTAGATATTGCGATTTTTCAGTTAAAAGAGGGAAGCAGTAAAGAAAAAGCCGCTGTTTTCCGCTCCATGAACTCTGCTCTTGGGAAGAGCCCTTGGCTCGCTGGGAATGAACTCACCGTAGCAGACGTGGTGCTGTGGTCTGTACTCCAGCAGATCGGAGGCTGCAGTGTGACAGTGCCAGCCAATGTGCAGAGGTGGATGAGGTCTTGTGAAAACCTGGCTCCTTTTAACACGGCCCTCAAGCTCCTTAAGTGAATTGCCGTAACTGATTTTAAAGGGTTTAGATTTTAAGAATGGTGCTCTTTCATGCCTATTATCAGTAAGGGGACTTGTATTAGAGTCAGAGTCTTTTTATTTAGGCCAGTTGTCAAGTGTCAATAAAAGCATCATGTAATTTATGGTTTTCATTTTATTTAAAATTCAGCAAAAT